CCAGTGAGAGGCTGGATGAGAAGGGATGCGCAGAAACTGTTGGGGGCACAGAGCCTGAAGAGCATCTACTGTTTTCCAGTGCAGGCAAGAAGCAGCTGCAAAAGACTGGAAAAAGCAGTTTAGAGCTTTGGGATCAGAAACACTTGTGTATGTAACTACAGGGTGGTTCCAAATGCCATCAGCACCGGGCGTGGTGGCTCACGCCTGTAATCCCAGCACTTTGGGAGGCCAAGGCAGGCAGATCATTTGAGGTCAGGAGTTCGAGACCAGTCTGGCGAACATGGTGAAACCCTGTCTCTACTAAAACAAACAAACAAACAAACAAAAAACTGGGCCAGGCGCGGTGGCTCATGTCTGTAATTCCAGCACTTTAGGAGGCCGAGGCTGGTGGATCACCTGAGGTCAAGAGTTCGAGACCAGCCTGACCAACATGATGAAACCCTGTCTCTACTAAGAATACAAAATTAACCGGGTGCGGTGGCACGCGCCTGTAGTCCCAGCTACTCGGGAAGCTGAGGCAGAAGAATCGCTTGAACCCGGGAGGCAGAGGTTGCAGTGAACCGAGATCGCGCCATTGCACTCCAGCCTGGGCAACAAGAGCGAAACTCCGTCTCAAAAAAAAAAAAAAAAAAAATGCCATCGGCATGTTAGCGAGAAAATGTCAACTATTTCATGCATCAGCCACACCCACCCCCATCCCCAGGATGCTTGCCCCACCACTTTCTCTTTCTTTTGTAAACTGAAAAGCGCTTTGCAGTCTAAGATAGTCCATTAGAGTAAATGAAGCCATGAAGTCCAGCGGACACCGGGAGTGGGGAGTGGGGAAGCCCGGCACTCCGGGAGACCGGGCCAGGGAAGGAGGGTCTGGACCGGACCCAGCCCCTGCCCGGGGAGCGAGCTCCGGAGCTGCCCTACGAGGTCAAAACGTAGCAGTGGCGGAGACCCGCAGGGGGCGCCCGAACGCCACCCTCGGCCCCTCCCCGCTCCAGAGGCCCCGCCCCGTCACGTGCCCGCGGTTCGCGTCACACCCGGAAGCAGGGGCCCGAGCGGAGCCGGCCGCGATGAGCGGGGAGCCGGGGCAGACGTCCGTAGCGCCCCCTCCCGAGGAGGTCGAGCCGGGCAGTGGGGTCCGCATCGTGGTGGAGTACTGGTGAGCGGCCCCGGCTGGAGGACCCGCACCCTCCCCAGCCCAGCCCCATCTCTTGACTCCCCAGTGAACCCTGCGGCTTCGAGGCGACCTACCTGGAGCTGGCCAGTGCTGTGAAGGAGCAGTATCCGGGCATCGAGATCGAGTCGCGCCTCGGGGGCACAGGTGAGGCTCGCAGAACACCTGCTGGGTCAGTCAGTGTACCATTTATCTGTTGATTTCTTACCAGGTGCCTTTGAGATAGAGATAAATGGACAGCTGGTGTTCTCCAAGCTGGAGAATGGGGGCTTTCCCTATGAGAAAGATGTGAGTATTTACAGCGTTGGGAGGACCTCTTGGTCACCCTACCCCAACAGTGCATCATCCTGTCATTCCACTCCTCTAGCTCATTGAGGCCATCCGAAGAGCCAGTAATGGAGAAACCCTAGAAAAGATCACCAACAGCCGTCCTCCCTGCGTCATCCTGTGACTGCACAGGACTCTGGGTTCCTGCTCTGTTCTGGGGTCCAAACCTTGGTCTCCCTTTGGTCCTGCTGGGAGCTCCCCCTGCCTCTTTCCCCTACTTAGCTCCTTAGCAAAGAGACCCTGGCCTCCACTTTGCCCTTTGGGTACAAAGAAGGAATAGAAGATTCCGTGGCCTTGGGGGCAGGAGAGAGACACTCTCCATGAACACTTCTCCAGCCACCTCATACCCCCTTCCCAGGGTAAGTGCCCACGAAAGCCCAGTCCACTCTTCGCCTCGGTAATACCTGTCTGATGCCACAGATTTTATTTATTCTCCCCTAACCCAGGGCAATGTCAGCTATTGGCAGTAAAGTGGCGCTACAAACACTAATGCTAACTAGTGTGTGTTTTTATACGTCCAGTCTGGGAATGTGGGGGGCACAGAAGTCCGGTCAGCCCAGCCTTTGCACCGCCAGGGTGGCTGTGCTGGCTGGGTGGGCTTTCTGGACAGCTACTCCTTAGGTCAGTGAGCTCCTCTGGCATAGCCAAGGCAAGGAAAATGAGTCCCACAGTAGACCCTGCCTCGTCTTTCCCCCACCCTACCCACCACTCTCCTCACTCACAAGGAGGAAATAACCCCATTCTGGTGAGTGGCCTTAGGAATTAGTTCGTTCTAAATAAGAATGATCTGGTCGTCAAAGGGCTCTCAGATCTGAATCCAGCTTCCCGATCTCCCCCAACCCTGAAGCTGGAGAACTGGATGTCTGGCTCCTCATCCAAGCTTTCTGAAGATTCCCAGCCACTCCCTCCAGGAAAAGAGGAATTGAGTGTAAGGTGAGCAGGAAGGGATGGCACAGAGCCACCCCCAGACATAGGCCGGTGCCTAGCTGTTTTCCAAAATATATTTGCAAATGGACAAAGTGGGTGTGGAGAAGGACCCCCCACACTTGCCTCCCCATACAACACCCATTCTCCCCCTGGGTCTTTATTTCATCTTTAAAAAAACAAAACAAAAAAAGTAAAAACTAAACAGAAAAGCACTCTGTACAAAGCCTGGATACTGACACCA